GATCCTGCCACTGCACTCCAGCCTGGGCAACAGAGCAAAACCCTGTCAAAAAAAAAAAAAAAATCTGGTCTAAGCACCACCTTTGATGGAGGCAGGAATCCTGCAGCAGCCTGGAGCCAACCCAATGGCTCCCTGCCTCTGGTGCTCTATTTCTTATCACCATACAGGTCTCTAAGGTCACCTTTAGGTCTAACATTGTATGAATGATTGTCAGCAACTTTCCAATTTTTTTCATATACATATATTTTTTTTATTTTATTTTTTACTTTTTCTTTTTTTGAGACAGGATCTCACTCTGTCACCCAGGCTGGAGTGCAGTGGCGTGATCATAGCTCACTGTAGCTTCAACCTCCTGGGCACAAGTGATCCTCCCACCTCAGCTTCCAAGGTACCTGTGACTACAGGAATGCGCCACCATGCCCGGCTAATTTTGTTATATATATATATATATATATTTGTACCTTGGTTTTCTCATCTGTAACACCAGGGGTTGAAGTGCTGTGATATTTTTTGGTTCTAGGATAATTTGGAAATAGGGATCTCTTAACATCTTGGATACTGCCAATAGATCATTCACGAAATCCCTTTAGATGAGTGTTATGTTTACTTAGGTCTCTAAAACAATTTGTAAGGTCAACAGATGGGGATAAGAATGACCTGAAGCTGGTCGTCTTTGTTCGCAACCAGAAACAGTCCTGCCTCAAAAAAAAAAAAAAAAAAAAGGGAGTAGGCAGGTGGCCATATTTGTTTCTGGCAAGTGAGTGCTGAAGGAAAGGAGCTGAAGCCTCCCACAGTCATAACTGGTGCTGGCAGGCTACTGTCTCGGTCTTGGGCGCCACTGATCTAAGGTCACGGCTCTGCTTGCTGCTCCCACCCGCTCCAGTTTAAAACCTGCGGTTCCAGGGTTCTCCAGCCCCTCCCTTTTTCACGCTCCGAAGCCGAGAAGGCCCAAAGCGAAGACAGAGAGGACCCGGAAGTAGGGAAAACCTCTGAGCACGTGATGGGGGAACACGCGGGTGCTGTCACGTGATCCGACAAACGGCCTCTGCATAGTGCAGAACATTCTGCTGCTCTTAAAGGTACAGGCCTCAGGGTCCCTGCTGTAGACGGGGCGGGGGAGAGTACGATGGGTGGGGCGTGGTGGGTCGTAGGGCGCTCGAGATGGAGCCCCCAGCTTCCTTGATGGATCGCGGGGCGCGAGTGCCCTAGACAAGCCGGAGCTGGGACCGGCAATCGGGCGTTGATCCTTGTCACCTGTCGCAGACCCTCATCCCTCCCGTGGGAGCCCCCTTTGGACACTCTATGACCCTGGACCCTCGGGGGACCTGAACTTGATGCGATGGGAGGCTGTGCAGGCTCGCGGCGGCGCTTTTCGGATTCCGAGGGTGAGTATTCCCGCCCACCCTCATGGAACGACGAGGGAGTTGAGACCTGTCCTGCTCCTTCCAGGCTGCTGGGCCTTTGCAACAACTTCTCTTATGTGGTGATGCTGAGTGCCGCCCACGACATCCTTAGCCACAAGAGGACATCGGGAAACCAGAGCCATGTAAGTGACTCTCTACCACCACCACCATGGTTCCAGGGTGAAAGACATGCTTTTCTCCCATTAGGTGGACCCAGGCCCAACGCCGATCCCCCACAACAGCTCATCACGATTTGACTGCAACTCTGTCTCTACGGCTGTGCGTACTCATCTCACCTGGTCCTTGCCTGACTCTGCGGTCTCACTCTATTCTCCTGTCCCAGGCTGTGCTCCTGGCGGACATCCTCCCCACACTCGTCATCAAATTGTTGGCTCCTCTTGGCCTTCACCTGCTGCCCTACAGGTCTGGGTGAGGGTAGTGGGAGGCAGGGTGGGCTTCCCCCTCCCTTCCCTTCTCACCCCCTCAGCCCCCGGGTTCTCGTCAGTGGGATTTGTGCTGCTGGAAGCTTCGTCCTGGTTGCCTTTTCTCATTCTGTGGGGACCAGCCTGTGTGGTGAGTGTGTGGTTCTGTGTCAGATGGGGAGCTGTGACCATCCCAGTGCTTGTCCTCCCCCCAGGTGTGGTCTTCGCTAGCATCTCATCAGGCCTTGGGGAGGTCACCTTCCTCTCCCTCACTGCCTTCTACCCCAGGTAAGCAGGTGGAGCAGGGAGTGTGGGGAGAGCCTCCTGAATGTTCCTGTGTTCTCCTTCCCAGGGCCGTGATCTCCTGGTGGTCCTCAGGGACTGGGGGAGCTGGGCTGCTGGGGGCCCTGTCCTACCTGGGCCTCACCCAGGCCGGCCTCTCCCCTCAGCAGACCCTGCTGTCCATGCTGGGTATCCCTGCCCTGCTGCTGGCCAGGTGAGCTGCCCTGAGCCGGGAGGGAGAGGGGTGTTTTCTGACCCTGCCTTCATCCTACTCCTAGCTATTTCTTGTTGCTCACATCTCCTGAGGCCCAGGACCCTGGAGGGGAAGAAGAAGCAGAGAGCGCAGCCCGGCAGCCCCTCATAAGAACCGAGGCCCCGGAGTCGAAGCCAGGTAGGAGACACAGACCCTCAGAGAGGTCACTTTCATCTGCCCTTCTCTCTCTGTTCCCCTGCAGGCTCCAGCTCCAGCCTCTCCCTTCGGGAAAGGTGGACAGTGTTCAAGGTTCGGATGATGGCTGGGGTATGTCCCTGTGGGGCCCCCCGCTTATATCTTCTGCCTTTTCCAGGGTCTGCTGTGGTACATTGTTCCCTTGGTCGTAGTTTACTTTGCCGAGTATTTCATTAACCAGGGACTTGTAAGTGAGGGGTGCTAGGAGGGGTGTGGAGGCGTCCATCTCCCCTGTCTGGTATTTGTTGCAGTTTGAACTCCTCTTTTTCTGGAACACTTCCCTGAGTCACGCTCAGCAATACCGCTGGTAAGAGGAGCGAGGGCAGTGGGCTGGGAGGGGCCTCCTCTCCTCCCCCCAACCCTAACCTCAGGTACCAGATGCTGTACCAGGCTGGCGTCTTTGCCTCCCGCTCTTCTCTCCGCTGCTGTCGCATCCGTTTCACCTGGGCCCTGGCCCTGCTGCAGGTACCAAACCCCTGCCCCTCACTTCACTCCCAGTCCCAGGCTTAGCCTCTCCCCCTGTTCACAGTGCCTCAACCTGGTGTTCCTGCTGGCAGACGTGTGGTTCGGCTTTCTGCCAAGCATCTACCTCGTCTTCCTGATCATTCTGTATGAGGGGCTCCTGGGAGGCGCAGCCTACGTGAACACCTTCCACAACATCGCCCTGGAGGTCAGCATTGGCCGGGCAAGGGCTGGGGGTGGTGAAGCCTCACCCCTGCTCTCTGCCCTCCCAGACCAGTGATGAGCACCGGGAGTTTGCAATGGCGGCCACCTGCATCTCTGACACACTGGGGATCTCCCTGTCGGGGCTCCTGGCTTTGCCTCTGCATGACTTCCTCTGCCAGCTCTCCTGATACTCGGGATCCTCAGGACGCAGGTCACATTCACCTGTGGGCAGAGGGACAGGTCAGACACCCAGGCCCACCCCAGAGACCCTCCATGAACTGTGCTCCCAGCCTTCCCGGCAGGTCTGGGAGTAGGGAAGGGCTGAAGCCTTGTTTCCCTTGCAGGGGGGCCAGCCATTGTCTCCCACTTGGGGAGTTTCTTCCTGGCATCATGCCTTCTGAATAAATGCCGATTTTATCCATGGACTTCTTATATCGTTTTTGTCTCTAAAAAGAAACTTTTATTATGAAAGTAATACATGCCCACTTTCCTATATATAGACAGCATAAAGAAGGTATGTCAGCAGATTTCTCCCTTTTTTGTTTGTTTGTTTGTTTGTTTGTTTGTTTTGACAGAGTCTCACTCTGTCACCTAGGCTGGAGTGCAATGGCGTGATCTTGGCTCACTGCAACCTCCACTTCCCGGTTCAAGCAATTCTCCTGCCTCAGCCTCCCGAGTAGCTGGGATTACAGGTGGTCACTACCATGTCTGGCTAATTTTTATATTTTTAGTACAGACGACATTTTGCCATGTTGGCCAGGCTGGTCTCAAACTCATGACCTCAGGTGATCCGCCCACCTTGGCCTCCCAAAGTGCTGAGATTACAGGTGTGAGCCACTGTACCTGGCCTCTGCCATCTTTGAGGCCTTACGTATTCATTCATTCATGCATTCATTGTTTGGGACAATCTGTAAACAATCATGTTGGACATTCTTTCCAGCATGAAAGTTTTCAGAGAAGTGGAAAGAATTGTGCAGTGAATCATCCTGAGTATGCGCCACCCTGTTCTATGTTAACATTTTGTTACAGTTGTTTTATCATGTAGTCCAGCCCCCATCAAATCTATGTATTCACTGTTCCATCAGTGAGTAGATAGAGCTAATGAATGGCAGGGTTGGCACCTGAGGCATTTTATTTTATTATTTTTTTTTATTTTTAGAGACAGGGTTGCACTCTGTCACCCAGGCTGAAGTACAGTGGCACAGTCATGGCTCACTGTAGCCTTGACCTCCTAGACTCAAACAATCCTCACACCTTGGCCTCCCAAGCAGCTGGGACTGCAAGTGCATGCCACCAAGCCCAGCTAATTTTTTTTTTTTTTTTTGTAGAGACGCGATCTTCCTATGTTACCCAGGCTGGTCTTGAACTCTTGAGCTCAAGCAGTCCTGCCTTGGCCTCCCAAAGTACTGAGATTACAAGCATGAGCCACTGCTCCTGGCATCCTGTTATTTAGGTACAGTTTTTATACACAGTAAAATGTATAAATTGTTACATATTTTTACAGTAAACTGAGTCTGGGCCAGGCACTGTGGCTCACACCTGTAATCCCAGCACTTTGGGAGGCTGAGGCGGGCAGATCACCTGAGGTCAGGAGTTTGAGACCAGCCTGCACAACGTGACAAAACCCCGTCTCTACGAAAAATATAAAAAATTAGCCAGGTGTGGTGGCTTGCACCTGTAGTCCCAGCTACTTGGAAGGCTGAGGCGCAAGAATTGCTTGAACCCAGGAGGCGGAGGTTGTGGTGAGCTGAAATTGCACCACTGCACTCCAGCCTGGGCAACAGAGCAAGACTCTGTCTCAAAAAAAAAAACAAAAAAACTGAGTCTGACTTAGTGTTTCTCATACTTCATTGTTACCCTTTCTACTATATTTGCCATATCTGAACCTAACAGTACTTTTATTTACTTAATATTTTTCATTAAAGCAACTAACCTTTAATATACATTCAGTTATTTTAAAGGGAAACATTATTAAAATCATGAGTTTGAGGTGATATATATGTATTTTCTACTTTACTTTAAATAGTTATGTAACTATTGGAGTTTAAAATGAACATGCAAGTTCCCCCTGAGACTACTCCATTACGACCAGTGATGTTTGTGGACCCAGATCTAGGAAATGCTGACCCACTGGTTAATAGCATGGGCTTTGGGGGCAGAAGGAACTGACTTTCAGGTGCCAACCCTGCCATTCACTAGCTCTATTACCTTGGGCAAGTCACTTCACCTCTCTGCACCTCAGTTTCCTGATCTGTCCAATGGGATAATAGTAGCACCAGCATTTCATAAGTTGCTTTTGGAAACTACATGAGATCATGTCAACACTCAATAAACATCAGCTCTGATCATGCTATGATATGACTCCTGCCTCTCACCTTTGCATTG